CAGCGGCCGCCTCTTGCGCGCGCCCCACCGACCAAAATGGCGGCTGCCGTTGGTGCGGGGTGCGGTTTGTAGTGCTGTTGCCCTACTCATCCCTTTGCAAAATGTGAAAGAAGAAGCGGCTGGTGGAGGCGGGCCATAGGCAATGAGTCGGCGAAGGAAACATGATGACAGCCCTAGCCCGAAGAAAACGCCGCACAAAACAGTGGCGGCGGAGGAATGCGGCTCGGTGGTCGAGCCAGGGAGGAGGCGGCTGAGATCGGCCCGCGGTTCGTGGCCCTGCGGGGCTAGAGAGGGGCCTCCCGGGCCAGTGCGGCAGCGAGAGCAGCCTCCGACCGCCGCCCTGTGCAGTAAAAGTAACCCCGAGGGTGAGACGTCGGCAGCGCGGCCTGCCTTGGCTTCGGCGCCGCATCCCCACATCCCAGCTTGCAACAGGGAAATCTGGGGTGGGGGTGGAGTCTGGAGCGTGTATTCTGTCTCTGGGATTCACCCCTCGAGAGTCCAAAAATAATCCTATACCACTCCCCGATGGGCTTTTGTCCCCGAACTTCAGCACTACCCCGTTAGGTTTGACCATCCATTTGCCTCCGCCACAGGAATAGGTAATGTGGTTTACCTGTTTGCGGGAGGGCGGCTGCTTTCCAGGCTGCTCCTCCAGTCAGCAGCAGTGGTGGAGTGAGAAGAAACAGCTGATAGGCCCGCTAACCTCAGTTTTTGCCCGGAGAAGTTATTTCTCTTTAAACCCTTTTTTTCCCTGTGACCTGCTTTAGAGAAGAGTTCATAGGAAAAGTTAAAGTTTGTCTCAAAGCCTGGTAGATGTCTCACCTCATTGTGAATAAACCGGAAGTTCCTGTGTGTAACATCCCTCCAAATAAGATACTAAGGATCTCTTTCGTCTCGATTAGTTTTAGGTGTTACTTTTTAAAAGACTTCTAGTAAATCTTAGTTGGAACTGAAACTCATACAAAAGCCTTTATTCTGGAGCATGTTCTTGAAATAGTGCTTTTTTTTTTTTTTTTTTTTTTATACCTTACGTGTCTTTTTTCTTTTGGGAAAGAATCTCGCCCTGTCGCCCAGGCTGCAGTGCAGTAGCACAATCTCGGCTCACTGCAACCTCCGCCTCCCGGGTTCAAGCGATTCTCCTGCCTCAGCCTCCCAAGTAGCTGGGACTACAGGCGTGTGCCACCTCGCCCGGCTAATTTTTTGTATTTTTGGTAGAGACAGGGGTTTCACCGTGTTAGCCAGGATGGTCTCGATTTCCTGACCTCGTGATCCACCCGCCTCGGCCTCCCAAAGTGCTGGGATTACAGCCACCGCGCCCGGCCACCTTACATGTCTTTAATAATACTCCTATAAAGCAATTTGGGAATGAACAAAAATCTTTATAAAAATTTGAAAGTGATTCTAGACAAAAATTCCCAAGCATTGGATCACTAATGGTTTTTGAAGAATGGCAATTAATGTAGATTAGATAGAGTTGGTGAAAGGGGGCTAAACATATTTAGGTTTCTGTTGGGTTACTTTGGATTTTTGAATGTACCTATAAATTACAGATGGTTCCCCAAAGCCTCCAAGACTCAATGGTAATAAATAGAATGACTTAGGTTATACAGTATTGTATTATGCATTCATAAAGCTTCTGGATTATCTAGAAGTGTTTGCTATTTACAATGTGAAGTTTGCGAAGTGCCGCGTGGATTTTTATGTGAAACAAGCATTTCTGTTACGGTTCAGGTAATTATCTCTGGGAAAAAAAATTATCTTGGAACAATTGTTATTTTACTCATATTTTATATAGAAAGGTATGAAACACCAAAGAGAGCGCTGAAAATGGACTCACTGTCATCTTCCTTCAGTTCTCCTAATGATCCAGATGGACAGAATGATATCTTTTGGGATCAGAATTCTCCATTGACAAAGCAGTTAGGTAATTAATTATTAACATTTTTTATGTGAGTATAAAATTTATAGAAATGTCTTTGTTTCTTTAGGTAAAGGAAGAAAAAAACAGATTTACACCACAGATAGTGATGAGATTTCACATATTGTTAATCGTATTGCTCCTCAGGTAAATATCACTAGTTTTACAGTTTGTTTTAATTTATACCTCTTTTTTTCCCTATCTGCCAAAGGATGAAAAACCAACAACAAATTCTATGCTGGACATGTGGATTGGTGAAACTGCTATTCCTTGTACTCCCAGTGTAGCAAAAGGAAAATCAAGAGCAAAAATCAGCTGCACAAAGTAAGTTAAGACTTTTCAGCTTTTCTGAAATTATTTTTAGTTATTTTTTAATCTTGTTTAATAGGTTAAAAACACAAAGTCAAGAAGAAGAACTTATGAAACTGGCTAAACAATTTGATAAAAATATGGAAGAGCTAGATGTGATTCAAGAGCAAAACAAGAGGAATTATGATTTTACCCAGATGATTTCAGAAACAGAGATTTTAAGTAATTATAAAGATAATATACAGATGTGGTCATTACATAATATAGTTCCCGAAATAGATAATGCTACAAAAAAGCCAATCAAAGGAAACACCAAGATATCTGTGGCAAATAATCAAAATAGCAGTCAGAAGCCATTTGACCAAATTGCTGAAGCAGCCTTTAATGCTATTTTTGATGGTTCTACTCAGAAATGTAGCGGACAGTTAAGCCAAGAACTGCCAGAGGCTTTTTGGAGCACCAGTAATACTACCTTTGTAAAGACAAATGCTTTGAAAGAGGAGAAAATCATTACTAATGAAACTCTGGTCATTGAAAAACTGTCAAATAAAACCCCACGATCACTTTCTTCTCAAGTAGATACACCCATAATGACAAAATCATGTGTGACTTCCTGTACTAAGGAGCCAGAAACTTCTAATAAGTACATTGATGCATTTACTACAAGTGATTTTGAGGATGATTGGGAAAACTTACTAGGTAGTGAACCTTTTGCTATGCAAAATATCGACATGCCTGAACTCTTTCCTTCTAAAACAGCCCATGTTACTGATCAAAAGGAAATTTGTACCTTTAATAGTAAAACTGTTAAAAATACGTCAAGAGCAAATACAAGTCCAGATGCCAGGTTAGGAGATTCAAAAGTATTACAAGATCTTTCTTCAAAGACATATGACAGAGAATTAATAGATGCAGAATATAGATTTTCACCAAATTCAAATAAATCAAACAAATTATCCACTGGAAATAAAATGAAATTTGAGAACTCTTCCAATAAAATTGTTATTCAAGACGAAATTCAAAATTGTATAGTTACATCTAATCTGACAAAAATAAAGGAAGATATTCTTACTAACTCTACTGAAGCTTCTGAAAGGAAGTCAGCTTTGAACACAAGGTATTCTAATGAACAGAAAAATAAGTGCATTTTAAATCAGTCTATTAAAGCCCCTGTTAATACTGATCTTTTTGGCTCTGCAAATCTAGGCAGTAAAACCAGTGTTAGTAACCCAAATCAGACTAGTGCATCAAAAGTAGGTTCTTTCTTTGATGATTGGAATGATCCCTCATTTGCCAATGAAATTATTAAAGCATGTCATCAATTAGATAATACCTGGGAAGCAGATGATGTAGATGATGATTTGTTGTACCAAGCATGTGATGATATTGAAAGACTAACTCAGCAACAAGACATTAGAAAGGACAGTAAGACATCAGAAAGTATATGTGAGATCAATAATAATTCCGAACATGGAGCCAAACTAACTCAGCAACAAGACATTAGAAAGGACAGTAAGACATCAGAAAGTATATGTGAGATCAATAATAATTCCGAACATGGAGCCAAAAACATGTTTGCTATATCTAAACAAGGAAGTAATTTGGTACAATCAAAGCATTTGAATCCAGGCAGCATTTCAGTGCAGACATCTTTGACAAATAGCTCACAAATAGATAAGCCAATGAAGATGGAGAAAGGGGAAATGTATGGAAATTCTCCAAGATTTTTAGGTGCCACAAATTTGACTATGTATTCTAAGATCTCAAACTGTCAGATAAATAATCTGCATGTGTCTTATACTAACACTGATGTTCCAATACAAGTGAATAGTTCCAAATTGGTTCTTCCAGGAAGTTCAAGTTTGAATGTAACTTCAGATCATATGAATACAGAAATTACTACTTATAAGAAGAAATTGAGTACTAATCAGCCATGCCATAAGACTGTAACAGATGAAGCTCAGAGCAACCTTAACACAACAGTTGGATTTTCAAAGTTTACATTTACAAGGATGAAAAATTCTCAGATTCTTTCTCAGTTTAATCAAAATTGTATAACTGGAAGTATGTCTGATACCAAAATTACACAGGGTGTGGAGAAAAAGAAAGGTGTCAACCCATTACTGGAGGAAGCTGTTGGACAGCAATCTTTGGTGAAACTTTCTGAATCTTTGAAACAATCTTCAAAAGGTATGTATGAAATATGAAATAGTTTTCTTTGAAAAGTAAAACTCATCTTTTGTTGAATTTTTAGAGGAAGAAGAGAAAAATAGAAAGTGTTCTCCTGAAGAAATTCAGAGAAAAAGACAAGAAGCACTGGTTCGGAGAATGGCTAAAGCACGAGCCTCATCTGTAAATGCAGCTCCCACTTCATTTCTTTAATGAAATATTAGTTGGAAGACTTCACGAAGACTGCTGATAACTATCTGTGATTGATAGGAAATTTTTTTTCTTGATTTCTCTGTGAGAAATGTAATGCTGACTTTTATAAAGCCTGGACTTCTACTTTATTTAATAAATCAATGTTTGCAATGGTAAATGAAACATTTCCTTGGACATGTATTTGAAAGTCATTAAATACAAAAGTTTTGGAAATTCAGGAAAGTTAGCAATTATGTACGGATATTATACAGAGGAAAGTAGTTATATTTTTAAATGCTATTATTGCAGAGGATCATCAAAAAAGAGGTAATCTACGTTATTTCCTATTCTAATGTCTTTTCCTAATAAAAAACTTCAACTTTCTAAGTTAGTAGAGACTGTTTTTGTAGTTTTACTTTCATTAACTGTTGCTTAAGGTTTTTATACACTTCCAGATTTTAATTAATACTTTCATATTTCTAGGAACATGGTTGATATGAAATAAAGGACTTTTTATTTGTAAGGAAATTATGTTCAGTTCTTAGAAGTGGATTTGAATTTTAATAATTCTAAAATGTGACACATTTTGGAAACTTTCCACCATATTTAGGAAAACTTTGATTTTAGAAGTCTAACATAGAGGAAAAGAAGTAGTGGATTGTCTACAAAAGTAATGTGGCATCATTAACATTTAGAACTGGCAGAAACTTCATATGTCATCTGGTCCAGCTTCCTTATTGTATCGGTGAGAAAAAGTAATACTGTTTTCAAAGTCATAGGCAAGTTAATGCTGTGCTACAATTAGAATGATTTATTTGGACACCTAAACAATTATACTATTTGTTTCAAAGTATCAGTACATAAAATAACTTGAGGGAGTATTATTTTCTAGTATAAAACAAAAGATGTAATTAAAAGCACAATAAGGACTGTTTGATAATAATGCTCATTGTTCCTTATTTTGCTTTAAAGAATTAGTCTTTCCAGGATATAAAAATGAGAATCTTTTTTCTTTTCAGTTTTTCTGTAACTGTAATTTTCCCCTCAATTAATTTACTTAGTTGACTCATCTTTTCTTCTCTATTACTGTTTTGTTTTTTTCTTTTTTTGCCATTTTGCCTATTTGGAATTTGCTAAACCAGTAATAGAAGTCCAACTAGAGGGCGTAAGGCAGGGAGGATGCTTTATTCCTCTTAAATGGTTTTAGGAGATCTAGAGAAAGTTAGAGATATGAAACACCTGTCATGGTGTGGCATTTATCACTATCAAGTGTCTCAAAGCTGTGATAATATGGTAGTTACTGCCCTATAGCTATACAGATACTCCTCAACTTACCGTGTAGTTACATCCCAATAAACCCATCATGAGTTGAAAATACCTTAAGTTAAAAATGCATTTACTACACTTAATCTACCAGACAACATAGCTTAGCTTAGCCTACCTTAAACATGCTCAAATCACTTATATTAGCCTAGAGTTGGGCACATCATCTGGCAATACGGCACACTGTAGAGTATCAGTTGAGCTGATGCCCAGCATCGTGAGAATGTTGTACCACATATCTCTAGCCTGGGAAAGAATCAAACTTTAAAGTATGGTTTCTATTGGACGCATATCACTTTTGCATCACGTTAGAGTTGAAAAATTGTAAGTCAACCATTTTAAGTTGGAGACTGTACATCAAAAATGGTATTTTCATATCTACAGTGGAGTACTGGAGTTTAGCTAACCTATATTATTTTTCCAGGAATATATAATAACCTAGATAAATGCAAGTAGTTTCTATGTACAAAAATAAAGAGCTGAGAATCTTTTACTAAAAGTGGCTTCACTGTGTTCTGACTATGCTTTGGATATCTCTGTCCTTGCTTAAGCTCCTCCCTGCTTACTGCTTGCTTTTTTAAGAGTACTTTTAGCCTATTCTGTTCATTCATTTAGACTCAGCCTAATAAGTCTGTTTGAACCTCGTACCTAACCATCTTCACTGGAATTGATTGCTTCTCTCTGATCATAATGGTACTAATTATTGTGTCTTTCATTGAGCAATACTATAATGCCTTTATGTGTTGTTTAGTTGTATAAATCTTATTTTATAATTTGTCAT